GCATATATGGGTGTATATAAAGTCAATATTTGATTTATGATTGACCAATTTGAAAATTAATAAAATGGGCTTGCTGAAAGCTAGAAGGTAGCTACTTTAAACATCAGAAAGACAAATGACAAGTCTTGGTATCAGCTAGTTAAAAACATAAGTTTCTACCTTTGAAAGGATTATGCCACACATTGATTTTCCTATTAATTTAAATAAAGGTAGGTATAGGAAATTTACTTTAGTTTCCATCTTTGAATGTTATAAAATATTGTACTAACACATGTTGATTTCTGAAATGTTATAATCTTATTATACTTAAAGGATAACATTGGGGCTGGGTGTAGTGGCTCATACCTGTAATCTCAATACTTTGGGAGGCTGAGGCAGGGGGATTGCTTGAGCAAAGGAGTTCAATACCAGCCTGGGCAACATGATGATACTTCATCTCTACAAAATAAATAAATAAATAAAAACTAACTGGGCATTGTGGTGTGTACCTGTAGTCCCAGCTACTTGGGAGGCTGAGGTGGAAAGATCACCTGAGTCCAGGAGGCTGCAGTGAGCCGTGACCGTATCACTGTACTCCAGCCAAGGTGACAGTGCATGACCCTGTCTCAAAAAAAAAAAAAAAAAAAAAAAAGGAAAGAAAAAAACAAAAAGCCAAAAAAAAACCAACCAAAAAAAAAACCCCTCACAAACAAAAGAGCAATATTGTTTTTAAAAGTACATTTTACTGGCCAAGCATGGTGGCTCATGCCTGTAATCCCAGCACTTTGGGAGGCCAAGGCAGGTGGATCACCTGAGGTCCGGAGTTCGAGATCAGCCTAGGCAACATGGTGAAACCCCATCTCTACCAAAAATACAAAATTAGCCGGGTGTGGTGGCACATGCGTGCAATCCCAGCTACTCGGGAGGCTGAGGCAGGAGAATCACTTGAACCTGGGAGGCGGAGTATGTGGTGAGCTGAAATCGCACCATTGCACTCCAGTCTGGGCAACAAGAGTAAATCTCTGTCTCACCAAAAAAAAAAAAAAAAAAAAAAAGTACATTTTACTAAAGATGTACCTTAACCCATTTATGCCGAATGTACTTTAACCCATTTGTCTTCAAATTTATTCACATTAAAACCTTATTATTGCTCATACATTAATGCATGTTTCCTTGTTTTCAGGTTTATGTATACTGATTGTCTGTTATATAGCCAGGCAAAATAAATGTCAGAGTTTGGTAAAGGTTTCCACAAGGAGAAGGGAGGAGTGTTTGCAAATGAAGGTTAAATATGCTAAAATTACAAAAATTACAAATATCTTAAGTATTTTCTAAGAAATGATGCGTAAATATTTGCTACTAAAAGAGTTCTGGCATTTGATTCATGTGGTCTAGATTCAAATTCTACCTTTTCATTCACTGTTTAAAGTTTACATAACTCTTCTGGAAAATGGGGATTCTAATAGTACTAGTTTATGAAAGAGTTTTTGTGGATTTAGTAAAAGATTAAACTCATTAACAACTTACAAAGCTCTGCTGTATTGAAAATTGAGGAGAAATAACTTTACAATAAATAAAAACTGTTAAATTTAAAAACAGGGATATAGTGTGCATGTATCTGCAATTCTTCTCTCTCTTCTAAGGTTTACTTTGTACATAACTACCTAGCTGCCCTTCATGTAACTTAGAACTTCATCTACTATCTTTAAAATCTAGTCCCATGTTTTAACCATCTTGGATGGTTAAAACCTTCAATGACCTTCACCTAGTTACACAATTCAGGGACCCAGGAGTCACCATTAACCCTACACTACTCACATTCACATCCAGCTGGCCACTAAGTCATGTTCAATCTGTCTTTTAAAATTCAATTTAGTATGTTTCCTTCCTCATATTCACCCTTAAAATTTTCTTTAACTGTAAATACCAGCAATTCTATATATTTTTTTCTTATTTGGCTTAATTCATTTAGTTTTTCACTGCATTTTATCCCCGCTTTTATCAGCTACATTGCTGTGGGTTTAAAAAATTATAATTGGATCATATTATTCCTCTCTACAAAACTTTTAATACCATTCTCTCCATACACCTTACTCCTATTTTCTTCAGGATAAAGTTTGTACTTATCCTAGATGACATTACTTTATCCATAGGATGACCTTACCAAAACCTTTAAGTTCTAGTCTTAACCTACCTGTCTAGCCATATCTCTCATAAGGCCATATCTCCTCATAAATATCTAATGCTTAATTTTATGAGAATTGCTGACAATTCCTTGAGATTGTTTTTATGCTTCCTTATTTTTTCAAATCTTATATTTTATCTGGAATGCCATTATAATAATGTTTAATTGATTTGTATCAAAACTACTGGGATTTGTTGATGGCTTCTTGCCTTATGTTGTTAGATATTTGGCTTTTTTTTTTTGGAGAGATGGTGTCTCACTATATTGCCCATGCTAGTCTCAAACTCCTTGGCCCAAGTGATCCTCTCCCTTGGCCTCTCAAAGTGTTGAGATTATAGGTGTGAGCCCTTGCGTCCAGCCTTGCCAATTTTTTTACACATATTATTTAATGTAAGTTCTATGGCAATTTAGTGAGGAAACAGATACAGAGGAGTTTTATTTCATGTCCAAGTTTACAGAATTATAAGTGGTAGAGTCAGGCCAATGCTATGTTTGCCGCTAAAAACTATGTTATCCAAAAGATGCTGCAAAACTGACCTCAATCATATTCATGTGTGTGAAACCTTTTGTGACACATCTACATATGAGATATTGATGATCATGTTGTCTTTTATGTTATCACTATATCCACAACTGTTTCTGTTATCTCAGGTGTCACATTATCTCAGGTGTCACACTAAACTTCAACTGTGAACTTTATGTCTGTTATTCCCACTTAATTATAAACTGATAAGCAGAATAACAGTATTTTAAAAATCATAACCTCTTGCCCAGTGTATATTTCTCAATAAATTACATTTGAATGAATGAATGAATAATACAGATTCCTTCTTTTTTTTGTATTCAACTTCACCCATACAAGAGAGACTAAAAGTGTCATTAGCTATTATCTTTGTATTCAGGAAACATTAAAAAAGAAAAATGGCATTTGAGATGGGTGTTGAAAGATAATGATGGAGAATTTTGACAGGTGGAGGTAGAATGAGAAAAGGCATTACCAACGAAGGCCCAACTTAATAAGAGCTATTTTGCCTATACTAATGGACAGTTAACAGTCTGATTTGGTGTATTGCTTGGAAATGATCTTGCTCGCAAACTTATTAGCTGTTCAATTTAGTTTTAAGTAAATGGGCAAGTGGCAAATATATGAGGAAGTCAGAAGAACCTTTCTTATATTAACTTGATGAGTCGCTATACCATTGAAATCTCTTACCTCACCCAGAGCAGCCCCTCTGGAAGTGCTCTTTCATACTTCATGTCTCTTCTGGGTGTGTGAGGCAAACATGAAGTTTATATCAGACACATATGAATATACTCAATGAATTTCTGCCTATGGACAACTACCCTTTTGCAATACTTACTTGAAGCATGTTTTCTACATGAATAATATCTTGAAGCCCAAATTATATAATTGTATCTGTAATTTATCTGCTTGATATACCCTTCACAATAATTCTATAGCATATAATTTTTCTCATTTTTAAATATTTATGAAGAAGCTTATGTTGCAAGAGCTTCATTCTCACTGTATATACCTGAATGCTGTGATAGGTTAGTAATGGGCACTGAATCAGAACTATTTATTTCTGTCCTACACCAAAGCCCTTGTTTTATAAACTAGGCAACTTTACTCCCAGCATGAGCATGAGCATGAGCAAATGTTACGGCAATAGGAAAGCATAGTATCATTCAAAGAATTATCTAGAAAGTGGATAATTTTGGCCAAATCTGAGATTCTCAGTGCTGTTTATACATCACAATCACCCATGGGAGGTTTTAAAACTTAGGCTCAGACATCATCACAAATCTCCACCACAGACAAATTCAACCCCAATTGCTGAGAGAGGGGTCCTGGCATCAGAAGTTTTTAAGCTCCTGAGTGATTCCAATGTGCAGCCAGTACTGAGAACCACTGGACTAAAATGAAGGGCACATGTATGGGGGCGGCATGAAGAGTGAATAGGGTTTAAAAAGGAATATTAGAATCACATGGGCAGGATAAAACCCAAACAGCCTCACTCAGTAACTATGTGATCTTGGGCTAGTTACTAAACTTCTTGAAATCTCTATTTTCCTGTAAGATGGGGATAAACTAAAGCATGTAAAATACTTAGTATTTGGAGTCAGTTTAATTAATGGTCATTCTTACTATTTAAAAAAAATAAATTTGAAAAATGATAATAGGACTATGTTGTGGAAATATTTGACTACCAACTGCAGGAAAGGATATTACTACGACAGCATAGGTGACAAAAACAAATTAGAGATATATTTTTTGCTCAGATGCTTAAAATATTTTTTTTCTTTTCATATCTTGTTTGCAGTTAAGTAATCTTTGGTATTAAGCAGTTTTAATTGCAATAAGCTTATAAATTATTAGTACTCCATAATGAAGAGAAATGATAAAAGTCTGTCTTGTTTTGATAATATATGAATAATAGTGAGAATTATAATGTGCTTTCTTTTACTAAGCATCAGATATTTTTCAGATGAATAGAATTTCGATGAGTTAACTACCAATTGCGTAGTACCATTTACAATCTCATTTTTGAAAGACACTGTCTTGAAACAATCTAGAACTGACAAATGACAACATAAGATACTCTGCTTTGCATATTAAAGACTTTCACATTCACTTCTCATTTGGTTCTGCCCACAGCCCTGAGACATGGGAATTAATGAGTTTTATAAAGTTTATTGGTTTTTAGGGGAGAGGGCTATGACAAGAATCCTTCCCTTCTAACTTTGAATGTAATGCTTCTTTTATGACACACATACTTATTTGGAATATGTTGAAAGTCTAGAAACTAAGAATTAATATGTAGGCAAAAGGACCAGTGCAATGCTGTGAACTCGATGTGAGTAGATCTTAGGGATTCTAAAGGGCACTCTAATGCCTTTAGATTTAAGCTGAAAGTCAGAGAAACAGTTAAGATAGCAGAAACCTAAAAATTCTCAAAATATCAAACAGGCAGAGTTAACTCTACCAAAGTCAGAATGACTCAAAACACTGTTAGCAGCAAATGAAAACAAAGAAAGAAAACAGCACTATGCAACCTCTGGTTTGCTTATGGTACTTACTAGAAGTGAGTAGTCTTGGCTGCAATGAACTTTATAGAAAGTGTTTAGCTTAGAGAATGTCAGAATCCTATAAATACCCTGGAAATAGCGGGTGGCATAATGTCTTCTGCAGTCTCGTTTCAGCAGATAAACTTCTTCAGTTCTATTTAGAATGCATTTTTTGTACTACGGTTGATATTTCAGGCAACAGTGATGTATATACAAGTATCTTCAACATTCTATTAATTTCAGGTTCAATTTTTACTGAAATCAATATCTATTAAAATTATCATGTTATAATTAATAATCTTAAATTGTACAAAATTCCTATTCTCTTGTATCTGTATAATATCAAATTAGATGTCTAAAAATCTAATCTGATTTTCAAATTAACAAAATAACCTAGAAGCAATACTATAATCATCTTCTCTAATATATATACTTAAGATAAAACAGCTAATTATAAACAACTTATACATGGAAGTATGCATAAATATTGTGATTTTTACTTAACACAGTGATAAAGAAATTGATACATTTAAATAACCATATATATAGCCAATTTGAAATTTAGGTATACTCCAAAAGTAGATATTTTGAATTGATATGTTTAACTGGCTTAATTCAACATAATTTAGGCCAGATATTTCATAAAATTGTGTTTATTTCTAAAGTAATGAGTGCTTCTTGTAAATAATTCCAATACAAAAATATGTGGAGCAAAATGCGACATTAAGAAGCACACCAAAATTAGGATGGTCAGCGCCTCTGGCAATGAGGGAATGGGATTAGAAGAGAGAACAAAATGGTTGACAACCTTATCTGTCATGCTTAATTTATTTCATAGATAAAGTTAAAATGATGAAATGTTTCTATTGATAATCATGGATTCTATGTAAGAATTTGTTACAGTATTTTTGTAGCTGTTTGTTTTTTTTAAGTTTCTCAAAAGTGTTTAAGATTTAAATTTGACCATATTACTAGGTAATTGATCTTGATTTCAGTTAATACCCTGGAGTTACATAAACAGAAATTTAAAATAATATTTTTGATTCTACAAGCATTCCACATTCATTAATGTAATACAAGAAAACCAGATCATTCTACTGTGATCAACTTACAAATTGTGTTGGAATCTGCCTGCATATAGCCCACCCCCTCAATAAGGCACCATAAAAGCTATTTTAAGTAATATTCTCTCAATCATAATAAAACACACATAGCAAGACCAAAAGGCAGTGATTCCTTTTTCCATTTCCAACTTGTCCTCAAGCTAAGCAGTCCGGCAACTCAAGCAAAAACTGTGTTTCATAATATGAACAGCCACTTAAATACTTTCTCCCCATCTCTTTATGTTTCACTGCTGGGGAAGTTAATAATGATTAAAGTAGGAAGATTTTTTGTTTTAAATCAGAAAGTCAGTTGAAAGAAACCTAAAGTTCTGCCATAAATATCTAGCAGGTGCTGATGGCCACCTGCCACACTTGCACCAGATTGTCTATGTAGCCAGCAGTCTGGCCATCAGCAGACCAGAGAGGTGCAATGGGGAGTCTCTGCCTTGCTGCAGATTCCGATAACTTCTTGCTTAATTTCTATGGTGGTCTTGCCTTCTAAGTCCCAGATCTTGATGCTGAGGCCTGTGGTAGCGCAGAACCAGTAGCAGTTGAGGCTAAAGCACAGGGCATTGATGATATTCCCACCACATAGCATATCAAGGTGCTTGCCTTTGTTGAGATCGCATGGCATGGCATGGCATGGCCAGCATTGCCTCCAGAAGCACAGAGGGATCCATCTGGAGAGACAGTCACAGTGTTCAGATGGACTGTGTGGCCAAAGTGGTTCATCTTCAGCTTGCAGTTAGCCAGATTCCGTACCTTGACCAGCTTGTCCCAGCTACAGAGGTGATAGTGTTGCTGCCGTTAGGTGAGAAGTGGACATAAGACACCTACTCTGAGTGGCTCTCCACCTGGACAGTGTATTTGTATATACTCAGGGTTATAACCATAACTAGACGGTTTTATCTCAGGATCTAGAGACAATCTACAGGTTGTCAATGGAGAAGGCCACACTCAACACGTCCTTGGTATGGCCTACAGATCATCTCATAGTGGTGCCCTTTGTCAGATCCCAGAAGCACAGGTTTCCATCTCAGGAGGCTGAGAGGAAAAAGTGGCCACCTGAAGAGATGATTTTGTCATAGACAAAGTGGAAATGACCCTCCAGGGCATGCTGTGGGATGCCATAGTTGGTTTCGTCCCTGTTCAATGTCCACATGATGATGATTTTGTCTCAAGAGGTGGACTGTATCATGTCCAGGGCAGTAGCGATCTGGTTACTCAGGTATTGTGGCCTTCAAGAGTGTCACAAAGGGTCTTCTGCTCTGTCATGGTGGTGGTGAGGTCAGGTGTCACTGCAGCAACGAGGATGCCACTCAGAGAGACCAGAGGGACAAACACCACAGCCAGTCCTGCCACAGCCCTGCCACAAAAAAGTAAGCCAAGCAGGGAAATTTTAATACATGAAGACATTTTGAATATTACTGTGCTTTCTTGCAGCCTGTGAACTTATGAATCAAGGCATCTTGGCCCTGGTCAGCTCCATTGGCTGCACGTCAGCAGGATCCCTCCAGTCTTTGGCAGACGCCATGCATATCCCCCACCTCTTCATTCAGCGCTCAACAGCTGGGACCCCAAGGAGTGGCTGTGGACTCACCCGGAGCAACAGGAATGATGACTACACTCTCTCAGTTCGCCCACCTGTCTACTTGCATGATGTTATCCTAAGAGTGGTCACAGAGTATGCCTGGCAGAAATTCATTATATTCTATGATAGTGAATACGGTAAGTGTTTATAATTTGTTTAGGTTTTGTAACAGGTATTTTGATGGGCTTTTGATGTTTCCAGATATCCGTGGAATACAGGAGTTCTTGGACAAAGTCTCTCAGCAGGGAATGGATGTTGCACTTCAGAAGGTAGAAAACAACATCAATAAAATGATTACCACTCTCTTTGACACCATGAGAATAGAAGAACTGAATCGCTATCGAGACACTCTTAGGCGAGCGATCCTTGTTATGAATCCTGCTACAGCCAAATCCTTCATTACTGAGGTAAGTGAAAATTGTCTTGGGGTGAGAGTTGTTTGACTGATAGCTGATTTGTTTTCTATTCTAGGTTGTGGAGACTAATTTGGTTGCTTTTGACTGTCACTGGATCATTATAAATGAGGTAAAGCCAACTAAACCTTATTGTTAACTCTGTATCTCTAATTCTTCCACCTCTTATCTTATAGGAAATAAACGATGTGGACGTACAGGAACTTGTAAGAAGGTCAATTGGAAGGTTAACGATTATTCGGCAGACATTTCCAGTTCCCCAGAACATAAGTCAGCGGTGTTTCCGTGGCAACCATCGAATATCTTCAACATTGTGTGATCCAAAGGATCCATTTGCTCAGAATATGGAGGTATATTATAAATGACAGGATATTTCTTCCAGATTCTAATGATCACTTTCTAATGTCTTTTCAGATTTCCAACCTTTACATATATGACACGGTGCTTCTGCTTGCTAATGCTTTTCATAAGAAGCTGGAGGACCGAAAGTGGCACAGCATGGCAAGTCTGTCATGTATCAGAAAGAACTCAAAGCCCTGGCAGGGTGGGCGCTCCATGTTGGAGACCATCAAGAAGGTAACTTCTTAATTTTCATGTAAAAAGGATATAATTTTACATCAGTATCTGTTCTCTCCTTTAGGGTGGAGTTAGTGGGTTGACTGGAGAGCTAGAATTTGGAGAAAATGGAGGCAATCCCAATGTCCACTTTGAAATCCTTGGAACCAACTATGGAGAAGAGCTTGGCAGAGGTGTTCGAAAAGTAAGACAAGACACACTGATTAATACGCTTTTTTCATTTATTATCCTCTCTTTTCCATAAACAGAATGAAAGAATCAGACCACAGGGCTCTACTGGGAAAATCTGGCCCCAGGTGAGGAATATTAATAAGGACTGATGTGCTGAAGAAAAATGACCAAAGTTGTCTTATCTTTCAGCTTGGTTGCTGGAATCCTGTCACAGGTCTGAATGGGTCACTGACTGACAAGAAATTGGAGAATAACATGCGTGGAGTGGTTCTACGTGTAGTAACTGTTCTGGTAAGTATTATCTGAGCCTCGTGGTTTTGACTTGACATCAGAAATTTCTCTTATTTCCATGTAGGAAGAACCTTTTGTGATGGTCTCTGAAAATGTCTTGGGTAAGCCGAAGAAATACCAGGGCTTCTCCATTGATGTTTTGGATGCCTTATCTAACTACCTGGGTTTTAACTACGAAATTTACGTAGCACCGGATCACAAATACGGAAGCCCACAAGAAGATGGGACATGGAATGGCTTGGTAGGAGAACTTGTCTTTAAGGTAAGAATTACTTTATTTATTTGTCTCATACTTTAATGTATTCCTTTCTCTTTCAATTTCTCAGAGAGCCGACATAGGGATTTCTGCTTTAACCATCACTCCAGATCGTGAAAATGTGGTGGACTTTACGACACGTTACATGGACTACTCAGTGGGGGTACTACTTCGAAGGGCTGAAAAGACAGTGGATATGTTTGCCTGTCTTGCACCATTTGATCTCTCTCTATGGGCTTGCATTGCTGGCACAGTCCTTCTGGTGGGTCTACTGGTCTACCTCTTGAACTGGCTTAATCCCCCACGATTACAAATGGGATCAATGACGTCTACTACTCTCTACAACTCCATGTGGTTTGTGTATGGATCTTTTGTACAACAAGGTAAGGAGCAAAAGTACATTCTAGTATTTAAATGTTCTTTTTATCTCTTTGCTTCTTTCTACAGGCGGGGAAGTCCCGTACACGACTCTGGCTACCCGAATGATGATGGGGGCTTGGTGGCTATTTGCTTTGATTGTTATCTCATCTTACACGGCAAACCTCGCTGCTTTCCTCACTATTACACGCATTGAAAGTTCCATCCAGTAAGTAAACAATGTTTCCATTAGCCACAAAATCTTGTGTCTCTCTTCTCTCCCAATAATCAAGGTCTCTCCAGGACCTTTCCAAGCAAACAGAAATCCCTTATGGCACAGTCCTAGACTCTGCGGTATATGAGCATGTCCGCATGAAAGGACTGAATCCTTTTGAGAGGGACAGCATGTATTCCCAAATGTGGCGGATGATCAACCGAAGCAATGGATCGGAGAACAATGTTCTGGAGTCCCAGGCAGGCATTCAAAAGGTACTGTCCATGGTTCTCCTTTAATAGTCCTTTATTTCTTCTTTTGTTCTTCATTTTTTCACAGGTAAAATATGGAAATTATGCTTTCGTATGGGATGCAGCTGTATTGGAATATGTGGCTATCAATGACCCAGATTGTTCCTTTTACACCATTGGAAATACTGTTGCTGATCGGGGATATGGAATTGCATTACAACATGGCAGTCCTTACCGAGATGTTTTTTCACAAAGGTAAGATTTGTGTATGACCAAATAAGGGGAGATAATAACACATGCTTATGTTCTTTATCCCAAGGATCCTGGAGCTTCAGCAGAATGGTGACATGGACATCCTGAAGCACAAATGGTGGCCTAAGAATGGCCAGTGTGACCTGTACTCGTCAGTGGACACAAAGCAGAAAGGAGGCGCCCTGGACATAAAGAGCTTTGCAGGGGTCTTTTGTATCCTGGCTGCTGGAATTGTCCTCTCCTGCTTCATAGCCATGCTGGAGACGTGGTGGAACAAGAGGAAAGGCTCCCGGGTTCCATCAAAAGAGGTACTTGATTGAGAGATTTGGCTCTAAATTGATTGATGTGACCTTATGCTTTATTTCCCCACAGGCTTCATCCCTGCAGAATGAAACTACAATATCTGAAAGAAGGAATGCTTGGCCATTAAGGCCATGTTTGAAACTTGGCAGCAATACCTGGAGAAGCCAGGCATCCAGTCATAGCCTGCACCAATCATCACAAATGGGAGGACCCCTGGATGACCCATAACCTCTACCAGCACAAGAACTGCTGATCTGTTTTCCACCTTATTGATTTCAGGACCCATTAGATCCTGTATTCAAAACTGGTGAGCTAATGTATTATCTCCTAAATTAAAAACTCCTATCCAGTTCAAGGAAGCTGACCTCACCAGATTGTGACACACAGAAATCCTTGCTGTAATCCACTCATAGAAGAGTAACGACAGGACTGCTGCTTTCAGCCACAGGTCATGGATCTTGCCTGCGCCAGCCCATTAGCCTTAGAAGGATGCTTCTATGCAGTGGACTTCTTGCCTAGATGTCCTGGTCAAGAGCACTCACACTGAGGTCCAAGTCTATACCACAGTAGCTTTGTCCTCAGCTTCTATCTGTGCACGATTTTAAACTCTGGGTCTTAGGACTTCTCATAGCCAGAGATCTAGGGAGACATGAAGGACCAAGGAGAATGGCAGAACTTAACCAGAAAAAGACAGACGGCTCTTCTAATGCTTATTGAATCACTGGTAACTGTGGTTAAACATCTTTGGAGGTTTTATCACAGAATTCTCTCCATATTTCTAGAACAACATTATTTCATACTTACCAAAATTGGCTACTTTCCTCCACACCAAGGGACATTACCTTTTTCCCCAATGGCCATCAAATGTCTACATTTTGCATGGATTCCTGGCTAATGTAGAGCCTCCAGTTTGAATCCACACTTAGTACATGTGTCATTGTAAACAAAGATCACTTGGATCTTAGGATTACACCCTGGAATTGCAGTGCCTGTATATACTACCCAGCGCTAAGATAAGTTTGTTTTCCTTATACCCACTTCCACATTCATTTATAATACCTCTTCAATGCAAAATGTATTTTACAAGTAAAATAGGGAAGCATCATATGAAATATCCCAGCCCCTCATGAACTCAATCAGTTTTTATTGAGGACCACTATGTGCCAAGCACTGTATTACATTTTGGGAATACAATGATGAATGAGTCAGAATCCTTTCCCTAAGAAGTTTGCATTCCAGTGGGGAATCCAGATGATTAAACAGCATGAAGAGTGCTAGAACAGGCTAACAATGGCCATAAGTATTCCCTCATCTCTGTTCCTTAAGCACCCAGGGAGCTCCCAGTTGCCCAAGCTGATGCACAGATGATCTATTATGCCAAAGCAACCTAAAAGATTAAAGCCAACAAGCAGCAGTCCAGGAGGAGCCTCTACAAGTAGTGATCCCATGGGTTCTTTTACTAATATATTATTTCTAAATAATCTGACTTTCAAACAAGTTAGGTGTTCACTTACTGAGCACCTTCTTCATTATGTCATCAAACTGATAACCCTCAAGTTGTAGCTGCTCACAGGTGAAAATCAGGCTATAAAGTCAAAAGACAGAGCTTCAAGTTTGGGTCTTGGTGCTTACCATGACTGTGGGCAAATCACCTACTTTCTGGTCTTTGGTGTCATTCTTTGCAAAATAAAAGTAAAAACATTATATACTGTACCTACCTCACAGGGTTGTTGTGAGAATCAAGTGAAAAGTATGTGAAAGAACTTTGTAAACTTTGTTATTTTTAATCACCCCATTTCCATGGGTTCTTCATCTTCTCTACGTAATACAATACTATAATTCACCTGAAGGATGTACTCTTACCCACTCTGTTCCTACCTCTCACCCTTACACAAGTGAATTGTACAAAGAAGATGAAGTACATGCCTTCCTGGATATCTAGTTTCAGATGGAAATTCTGATACCTCACAGAATGACAAAGAAGTAGTCCGGAGGACCAAAACCGGGGCTCTACTGCCATAGAGACATTCCACCATTAACATACCACTGGACCTGGATATCAGCCAGCCCTCTTGATGGACAGTTGTCCACAGAGAACCCATTCTTGGCCCCAGAGAACTACTGCAGTGGTTCAGGGAATCATCTGGGTTCTTTCTGGCTGCCAGGGGAGTCACCAGCCATTCCAGGAAAGCGCATGCTTCCGAAAATAAAGCAAGAAGATTGGTTAAAGGAGACACTGACCCCATTAAACAAAATACAAGCCTTCCCTGACTGCCTGACCTGTGATAATTGGGCTGCCAAGGGAGATACCTAGACACTTATTTAAAGCAAGGATTTGGTGACACATTTCTTCATTTAGCAGTTTATCCCTGATGCCAACCTGACTCTTACTTCTCTGATTTTTGATTTGTCGACTCCCTGTCTGTCTAACAGACCTATGATAAGATGTGTTTCTGGCTTTAAAATCCCATATGCTCCCCTTACATACACACAAACACACAAACATCCACACAATGAGGAATGCCAGCATTTTTCCTATCTATCTTACCCACTTGACCAAGCTTAGCCTGGCCTTCCATTTCTGATTATTTCATATGGATTCTGATTGGCTGATCCAATTTGAGTTCAGTCTCACTGGACCAGTCGTAATGTATTCCAGGCTGAAACTCTGACTCCCTTTCAGTCCTGTGTAGAAGCTTAGAGTGCCCATGAAGCCACGATACCGATACCCAGCAATCCTTTAAACAAAGGGAGGTCTTTCAACTTAGAATACACATGCTTATCCAAAACTAAGGCCGTATTAGCATGTATCTCCAGGAATAACATAAAGTTTCTATAAAAGTTCTCCTGAGCGAATAGAATGGTGACTATGTACAAAAGATCTGATAGAATTGGCATCCAAGAAACTTTGTAATAAGGTCTTAAGCCTAAAATAGAAAATTTCAACTACAATTCATTCTTCAGCTTCCTAGAGCAAGGAAGGCAGATCACAGGGAAAAATCGATTCATTGTTTATATCAGTTTCCAAAATATTTTCAAATGGAATGGAAAATAATTCACAATTTCCTTCTTGCTATAAGTCAGAATGGCTGACTTCACACACCAATTCAGTGAACTAAGAAATTCCAAGACTTTTTCCTATGGCTATAATATTAAAAGTTAATTTTAATACCTAAAAAACATTAGCAATTAAAAACAGTGTCTTATATTGTAGTTTACAACCACCACTTGCTGTGGGAAGGGAGCCAGAGAGACTCAGAGTACCCGCCACCCAAGGTCAAAGGCACTGAGCCAAAGGATCCAGCAAAGAGCAGGCCCAAGCCAGGAAGAAAAGCTGTTGCTGAAATGTCAGACCAAGCATATGAAACAAGATGATCTCCAGGTCATGGTAGCTGAGAAAGGAGAATAGACAGATCCAAGCTGGGAACCAAATTAAGATGTTGGAACAGGTACCAGAGTGAATAAGACTGGGCAGGGGATGGAGTCACCTACGGCCACACGTTTGTCGTACAGTAGCCTTTCTTGTAAGTTGCGATACTACATCCTAGTTTCTTTTTCAGAAATAAAATCCTTGGTATTACTGATGTAGCTTACATAGCCAGCCCCAAGCAGAAAACTCTTCCTTTCCCACAGACATACTTTTTACTATCTTGGTTGATATAATTTTCTTTTTCAGAGATTTTTAATTTTTTTCATGAATCTTTGATAGATTATTTTATCAATAAAAATTTTGTCAATAAATAATTTTCCTGATTGAACTCCAAGTCCTTCTTTGGTGATTAAAGTTGGTAATAAAAACAAATTACTTTAATTAATAGTTTGTCTGTACTTGCTTTTCCAAGG